ACTAAATTTTCTAGGTCGTGTTCAAATCATACCATCCAGTAAACAGTTGGGAGATTAAAAAGTAATTAAACTAATATAAAGATAGCCTGGTTAATAAAATGATATTCTTTTCAACATGATTATATTTACTGGAACCTAAACATTTTGTGAAATAGTATGTCATATAGACAATATTAGGATTTTGACTTGTTATGTAAGTACAAAGGTATGTATTTTACAATTTTTAATAATTGCTTTATCAGTAATAGCAACTTGAAGAAATGCTATCTAGATGCTTCTAATTTGAAAATAGTGCAAAGACGATTTACCAAAGTCGTTCTATTATGCTTTTGATTTCTAGAAAGCTGAAATATCCCCATTACAGTTTTTGAGTCAATACAAAAAGTAGATAGGTGTTATAGATAAAGAAATAGGTTTTCATCGATTTGAAAATTAGAACTCCGAGAAGAAACTCAGGTAAGAATGCCATTAAAATAGTTTTAGTTGTTTTTGAAAATAACATCAACAAAATGTCACTATTAAACAGTGAAATTGGAATAAAAATTTGTTTTATGAGTAACACGGAGATAGCATACAAACATTCCATTGACTAATACAGAAAAAACTCAAAAGTTTTAATTAGATATGTTTAAATAGAGATGAGAAAAGTCAAAACTTTAACTCTTAAAAGTTATTTTTATCAGTTTGGAAATATATAAACTCCTCCCTATATAAAATACACCAGCACAAATTTCTCTAGTAAGGATTGGGGTTTCATGACTTTAGATGTATTTTTCTGTAATATTTTAATGACGCACTTATATTGACGCATTTTAAGATAGAGTTTAATGATATATTTTGACTAGAGATAAGTGATTTAAAGAATAAGAATCATGTCATTGAAAGTGAGAATACTTGAGAAATATTGACGAATATAAGCTAAATAAAGCAAAACAAAATAAAACACTTACCCTTTCATCCACATGATGTCGCTGGACACCGGAAGGTTTTTCTCCCTTCCCAGCCTCAAAGGAATACAGTGAGTAGATTTTCCTTAGACAGAAAGGAAAAGAACCTTCCATTTTTGGCTGTGCCAAGAAGCTCAGAAAGGCGATAATATAAAAAATATATAGTTAATTGGGAATTGAATTTACAAAATACATTGTGTGGTGATGCAATAGAAAGCTCATAATTGGAACGAGATTGAGATGGTATATTCCCGGAGAGGAAGTCTGGGATCCCGGCTCCTGCTGCTCTGGCTTCTCCTTGCCTACTGGAAGGCAGGGAGCGGCCAGCTCCACTACTCGATCCCGGAGGAAGCCAAACACGGAACCTTCGTTGGCCGCATCGCGCAGGACCTAGGGCTGGAGCTGGCGGAGCTGGTGCCGCGCCTGTTCCGGGTGGCGTCCAAGGGCCGCGGGGACCTTCTGGAGGTAAATCTGCAGAATGGCATTTTGTTTGTGAATTCTCGGATCGACCGGGAGGAGCTGTGCCGGCGGAGGGCGGAGTGCAGCATCCACCTGGAGGTGATCGTGGACAGGCCGCTGCAGGTTTTCCATGTGGAGGTGGCAGTGAAGGACATCAATGACAATCCGCCCAGGTTCTCCAGACAAGAACAAAGATTATTCATTTTAGAGTCAAGAATGCCAGATTCGCGGTTTCCGCTAGAGGGCGCGTCGGATTTGGATATTGGAGCAAATGCACAATTGAGATACAGGTTAAATCCAAACGAATATTTTGACTTAGATGTTAAAACAAATGAAGAAGAAACGAACTTTTTAGAGCTGGTTTTGAGGAAATCCTTAGATAGAGAAGAAACACAAGAACACCGTTTATTAGTGATTGCAACTGATGGAGGAAAACCCGAACTAACAGGTACAGTTCAGTTGTTGATCAATGTATTGGATGCTAATGATAACGCCCCAGAATTTGATAAATCCATTTATAATGTCAGATTGTTGGAAAATGCACCAAGTGGGACATTAGTTATTAAACTGAACGCCTCAGATGCAGATGAGGGCATCAATAAGGAAATAGTGTATTTCTTTAGTAATCTTGTTCTTGACGATGTAAAGTCCAAATTTATAATTAATTCTAATACTGGTGAAATAAAAGTTAACGGGGAACTGGATTATGAAGACTATAACTCATATGAAATTAATATTGATGCCATGGATAAAAGTACATTCCCATTATCAGGACACTGTAAAGTAGTAGTGAAACTCCTGGATGTGAATGATAATACCCCAGAGATGGCCATAACCACCCTTTTCCTGCCTGTCAAAGAGGACGCTCCACTCAGCACGGTCATTGCTCTGATCAGCGTGTCTGACCGTGACTCAGGTGCCAACGGGCAGGTGACCTGCTCCCTAATGCCCCACGTTCCCTTCAAGCTGGTGTCCACCTTCAAGAATTACTACTCGTTGGTGCTGGACAGCGCCCTGGACCGCGAGAGCGTGTCGGTCTATGAGCTGGTGGTGACCGCGCGGGACGGGGGCTCGCCTTCGCTGTGGGCCACCGCCAGCGTGTCTGTGGAAGTGGCCGACGTGAACGACAACGCTCCGGCGTTCGCGCAGCCCCAGTATACCGTGTTCGTGAAGGAGAACAACCCGCCAGGCTGCCACATCTTCACGGTGTCTGCACGGGACGCGGACGCGCAGGAGAACGCCCTGGTGTCCTACTCGCTGGTGGAGCGGCGGGTGGGCGAGCGCCCGCTGTCGAGTTACGTTTCGGTGCACGCGGAGAGCGGCAAGGTGTACGCGCTGCAGCCGCTGGACCACGAGGAAGTGGAGCTGCTGCAGTTCCAGGTGAGCGCGCGCGACGCGGGCGTGCCGCCTCTGGGCAGCAACGTGACGCTGCAGGTGTTCGTGCTGGACGAGAACGACAACGCGCCGGCGCTGCTGGTGCCTCGAGTGGGTGGCACCGGCGGCGCAGTGAGCGAGCTGGTGCCGAGGTCAGTGGGTGCGGGCCACGTGGTGGCGAAGGTGCGCGCAGTGGACCCTGATTCGGGCTACAACGCTTGGCTTTCGTATGAGCTGCAGCCAGCGCCTGGCAGTGCGCGCATCCCGTTCCGCGTGGGGCTGTACACAGGCGAGATCAGCACAACACGCTCTCTGGATGAGACCGAAGCACCGCGCCACCGCCTTCTGGTGCTGGTGAAGGACCATGGAGAGCCCCCGCTGACAGCCACAGCCACAGTGCTGGTGTCGCTGGTGGAAAGTGGCCAGGCGCCGAAGGCCTCATCGCGGGCGTCGGCGGGCGCTGTGGGTCCCGAGGCTGCCCTGGTGGATGTCAACGTGTACCTGATCATCGCCATCTGTGCGGTGTCCAGCCTGCTGGTGCTCACGCTGCTGCTGTACACCGCGCTGCGGTGCTCGGCGCAGCCCACCGAGGCCGTGTGCACACGGGGCAAGCCCACTCTGTTGTGCTCCAGCGCGGTGGGGAGCTGGTCGTACTCGCAGCAGAGGAGACAGAGGGTGTGCTCTGGGGAAGCTCCACCCAAAACAGACCTCATGGCCTTCAGTCCAAGCCTTCCTCAGGGTCCCACCTCTACAGACAACGTGAGTTTTCTAATATTAACATCCATCTTTCCTTTAACAGAAAACTCTCTTTGTGATTTTGCAGCCACGACAGCCCAACCCTGACTGGCGTTACTCTGCCTCCCTGAGAGCAGGCATGCACAGGTATGTATTTCCCTCCTCATTCACTCAGAAGTTAACCGTTATCTGGGTCTGTGTGTTTATTCAGCTCTGTGCACCTAGAGGAGGCTGGCATTCTACGGGCTGGTCCAGGAGGGCCTGATCAGCAGTGGCCAACAGTATCCAGTGCAACACCAGGTAAAGAGCTGGGGTCTCTCCATTCTTTCTTGCTGTTAATGATTTGTAATGTTTTGTCTTTCAGAACCAGAGGCAGGAGAAGTGTCCCCTCCAGTCGGTGCGGGTGTCAACAGCAACAGCTGGACCTTTAAATACGGACCAGGCAACCCCAAACAATCCGGTCCCGGTGAGTTGCCCGACAAATTCATTATCCCAGGATCTCCTGCAATCATCTCCATCCGGCAGGAGCCTACTAACAGCCAAATTGACAAAAGTGACTTCATAACCTTCGGCAAAAAGGAGGAGACCAAGAAAAAGAAGAAAAAGAAGAAGGGTAACAAGACCCAGGAGAAAAAAGAGAAAGGGAACAGCACGACTGACAACAGTGACCAGTGAGGTCCTCAAATGGAAACAAGCCACTTAGCCAGTTTTTGTAATAATGGCAAATCTCTCCCATGTAGCAATTCCCTGCTCCTTTTTCCTATCTACATGAGCCCTCTTAGAGACCTCAGAAATCTGCAGAAAGTTCCCTGTGTCTGTCTAGAACGCATTTAACAGGTTTTGTCGTAAAAGCTTTACTAAGTCTGGTGTTAACTCTTTCTCTCCACTCTGGCTTGTTTTCAGAACCTAAAAAGCAGACCCAAGTTTCCTTTCTCCTCCGCCGCAAAGGAGAGGCTTCCCAGCCCCGCCAGTGAGAGGTTGGACTCTCTGCCCTGTGCTCCGGGGATCCTGTCTTGATGACACTTGCAGGGCAGGCTGAAAAGTTTTGAGATTGAGCAGCTTGGGAGTTTGTGGCCACTGGGTATGTGTGGCTACCGCGGGTATGCGAGTGCCAGATATTGGCTGAGACGAGCCAGCTTAGACTAATTGGTACAAGGAAGGCAAGAAAACAAAGACAAATAAACAGCGGAAGTTATCAGTATGGAGGGGAAGTGTAAACTTAAAGGGACCAGACTTTCTAAATCTTACAACTCAAGAGGTGGCAGCCACCCTCTAGGAGACAAAACTACCCCCACTGACAAGGCTTTAGGAGACCCTAAAGTCTGTTGGCTGTGACGTCATTATACCTAAAATCTGCATCATACCTGCAAGCCAACAGTTCAGTGTTTTAACAGAGAACCACCCTGGGAAACAGAAGCAGATCTGATGTGTTTCCTATACATGTCCTGTGCTCACTTTATTAAAAATTCTTTTGCACACAATGTTTATGAAAAGGCCAGATCCTTTTCCAATACTTATGCAAAAGCAAAAGAAAACCCCGACACCTCACCTTTCGCTGTTTGTTGTTTCATAGATTTATTTAAAAAAAGAGAAAGTCTATAGCTATAAATCTTTAAAGAGAAATATGAATACAATTCCCCTAAACTCTCCTCAAAAGAGAATTCAGTCTACAGCCATTTAAATGATCATTGCTGCTACAGAAGTGCTTTAAGAGAATTGCCTGAAACATCTGTATTATATCGGCCACCTGCCAATCACAGCTTTACTCTTTCAGGTCACTCTGGGGCTGCCTCTTGCATGTATTACTAAATAAAATGATCTCTCTTTCTCTCTCTCTCTCTCTTTTCTAAGAAACAATTATGTGCACTTTGATACACAACCTTCTCTAACCAACTATATATCAAGACCCAAAAATTGAAGAAAAATATTGTTTTCTCATACAGTGAGCAGATTTTTCAATCTACTAATTCTGTGACTTGTCTTGGTGTGCTAGCCTACACCTTCTCTTTGGTTTAGTTTTCCTTTTCTATAACACTCTGAATTGCTAATCTTACTAACACCTATGATGTTACCTGAAATCAATCTCCCATATGTATGCTGTATGCTATGCTAAGACTCCTGAAATATACTTACTCTGTGCTTGTGTATGTGAATGTTAATGCAACTATTACCTAGAGTGAACTTTAAGCTTTATTGTTGAATGTAATTCCATTATATTTCCTTTTGTACACCTGTGAAAAAGTGGAGTAGTGTTTTTTTAACCATTGTTAATCAGCTTTTGTGTATGAAAGACACAGTAAAATTTCTTTCTTAAATCAAGATACTGGTGATTCAAGGAATTTTATTTATGGTCCAGCCAAGAGCCATCTCGTGCCAAGACTTCTGCTGGCAAGGGAATGGATAAAGCTGTTTTGTTCTAGTAACAATTTTGGAATGAATACTGACAATATTCCATGAGGGTGTGCAAGCACAAATTTTACCAATCTGACCTCTTTGAAGTTGCAGAATGCTTTGAAATTCTAATGGTATCTGAAATATCAGCTCATAGAAAGTAACAAAATTTGCTGTCACCTTAAATAAGACATTTTAATTTTGTTATAATGTACAATTTAGAAGTTTGATTAATTATATTATCTATTTAGGCATTAATATAAAAGAGGTAGGAGTCTGTTATTTAAAAAAAGCATTAAATTTAAAAAAAAACTGTCTTGTCTACTTTTAGCTTCATTCTCCCATATTTTGAAGGGTGTGTAACTTCAGCTCTGCAGGATTGCATGGGGTAAAACTTGTTACCAACACATGTGAACCATTGCTACATTGTAGGTTGTGATCATTTTGCCCCACTGAAGCCCATGTATCTGACCTTACGTGCCTTTTGAACTAGGAGAATCGGGCTAATTTATTAATGATGATAATTATAATGTATCTGTACAGCACTTTTTACATTTGCGAAGTGCTTTCCAATCCATGTTAGTTACTAGTTATTACAGCTGTAAGGATAAAACACGTCATGTGGATTCATTTTGAATTGGTGCTATTGGTATTTCCTCTGTTATTGCTAATAAATGAAAATGGTGGTATGAAAGAAATGGTGGTCATTTCTAAGAATAGGAGGAA